GGGATAGGGGCCCTTTGATTAGAGTCCAGCTCACGTGGGACTGGGAAGGGGTGTTAGACACATGTGCATCTGGAGTAGTGGAGGGGACCCCACAAAGGAAAAGAAAGTACTGTTAGATTCTGAGCCAAAGAAACAACAGATGTCATCACATGTATTTGTAATGGGATCATCCAGGAAGTGTCAGGATAAGGAACCAGGGGCATAATCCAATTGAAGTTATCTCCAATCTCTCAGATCTGCTGTGGGCTCTGCGGAAAGATGGAAAGCAGGTCTCAGGCTGAGTCTAACACACATCTAGAAGGTTCAGGAAGGAAGAAGGAACCATAGGGTGTCTCTATAAGGAGGACATGGGGACAGAGGAGTATCTTATAGAATTTGGGCTTGTACTTGGTGGTTTGCATTTTTTGTTTTGTTTTTGTTTTTGAGACGGAGTCTCGCTCTGTTGCCCAGGCTGGAGTGCAGTGGTGCAATCTCGGCTCACTGCAACCTCCACCTCCTGGGTTCAAGCAATTCTCCTGCCTCAGCCTCCCGAGTAGCTGGGATTACAGGTGCCTGCCACCACGCCTGGCTAATCTTTGTATTTTTAGTAGAGACAGGATTTCACCATGCTGGCCAGGCTGGTCTCAAACTCCTGACCTCAAGATCCACCCGCCTTGGCCTCCCAAAGTGCTGGGATTACAGGCATGAGCTACCGCACCCAGCCTATACTGGGTGGTTTTACAGAGAATTACTAGGGTGGTATTGTCGGGAACCTGGGAGCGCTTTGCTGACTAGGTATTTCAGTGATTTTTGTCTCAGAGGTGGGAGGATGGCAGTTGGGTTGGAATTGTCGTCGGTAAGAAGTGGCAGTCATTTGTGTTCACTTGGAGAGGGGGATGAGAACTCATTTTTGTGGTTGCACAGGGCCCATGTCTCTATCTTGGTTCAGACATGGTCACAGAGTGGCCTTGCCTCATCATTGTTTATATTCTGTGACCATTGTTTATATTTAGTGGAGAACATCGCGGCCCAGCCATCAGGAGCTGATTTCCACTCTCTCTCCTGGCTGGCAGCGGGGATCTGTGTCTCCAAGGAAAGTTTGCCCCGAGCCCTTCCCGGCCCGGCGTAGGGTTCTCCGGAAACCATCACTCACATCTAGCACTTGGAGGCCTCCAGGGACAGCGGTGACCCACCATCTGGGTAGGAGGCTGAAAACACTAGAGGAGGAATATCTACCCTCTACCCTCTATCCTTGCCCTTGCAGGTCTTGCCCCAGAAGCTGCGGGCACATCCACGCCTGAAATGCGGCGCTCAGTCCTGGTCAGGAACCCAGGCCACAAAGGCCTGAGACCCGTTTATGAAGAGCTCGACTCTGACTCCGAGGACCTAGACCCCAATCCTGAAGATCTGGACCCGGTTTCTGAAGACCCAGAGCCTGATCCTGAAGACCTCAACACTGTCCCGGAAGACGTGGACCCCAGCTATGAAGATCTGGAGCCCGTCTCGGAGGATCTGGACCCCGACGCCGAAGCTCCGGGCTCGGAACCCCAAGATCCCGACCCCATGTCTTCGAGTTTCGACCTCGATCCAGATGTGATTGGCCCCGTACCCCTGATTCTCGATCCTAACAGCGACACCCTCAGCCCCGGCGATCCAAAAGTGGACCCCATCTCCTCTGGCCTCACTGCCACCCCCCAGGTCTTGGCCACCAGCCCCGCGGTGCTCCCCGCCCCCGCCAGCCCGCCCCGGCCCTTCTCCTGCCCGGATTGCGGGCGAGCCTTCCGCCGCAGCTCCGGGCTGAGCCAGCATCGCCGCACGCACAGCGGCGAGAAGCCGTACCGCTGCCCCGACTGCGGGAAGTCCTTCAGCCACGGTGCCACCCTGGCTCAGCACCGTGGCATCCACACTGGGGCGCGGCCGTACCAGTGCGCGGCCTGCGGCAAGGCCTTCGGCTGGCGCTCCACGCTGCTGAAACATCGCAGCAGCCACAGCGGGGAGAAGCCGCACCACTGCCCGGTGTGTGGCAAGGCCTTCGGGCACGGCTCGCTCCTGGCACAGCACCTGCGCACGCACGGCGGCCCGCGGCCCCACAAGTGCCCGGTGTGCGCCAAGGGCTTCGGCCAGGGCTCTGCGCTGCTCAAACACCTGCGCACGCACACGGGCGAGCGGCCCTACCCGTGTCCGCAGTGCGGCAAGGCCTTCGGGCAGAGCTCGGCGCTGCTGCAGCACCAGCGCACACACACGGCCGAGCGCCCCTACCGCTGCCCCCACTGCGGCAAAGCCTTCGGGCAGAGCTCCAACTTGCAACACCACCTGCGCATCCACACGGGCGAGCGGCCCTACGCCTGCCCGCACTGCTCCAAGGCCTTCGGCCAGAGCTCAGCGCTGCTCCAGCACCTGCACGTGCATTCGGGCGAGCGTCCCTATCGCTGTCAGCTCTGCGGGAAGGCCTTCGGCCAGGCCTCCAGCCTCACCAAGCACAAACGGGTGCATGAGGGTGCAGCCGCTGCTGCAGCTGCCGCGGCCGCTGCAGCTGCAGCAGCGGCCGCCGGCCTGGGCCTCGGGCCTGGCCTAAGCCCTGCATCCATGATGAGGCCGGGGCAGGTCTCCCTCCTGGGTCCTGATGCTGTTTCTGTGCTCGGCTCTGGCTTGGGCCTCAGCCCTGGCACCAGCTCTGGCCGCAACCCTGACCCTGGCTCTGGGCCGGGCACTCTGCCGGATCCCAGCTCCAAACCCCTCCCCGGCTCCAGATCCACCCCCAGCCCTACTCCTGTGGAATCTTCTGACCCAAAGGCTGGGCACGACGCTGGTCCCGACCTTGTGCCCAGCCCAGACCTTGATCCTGTGCCCAGCCCAGACCCTGATCCTGTGCCCAGCCCTGATCCCAACCCTGTGTCCTGCCCTGACCCCTGTTCTCCCACTCGTGGCACTGTCAGCCCAGCCCTCCCTACCGGCGAGAGTCCAGAGTGGGTACAGGAGCAAGGGGCACTGCTGGGGCCTGATGGCTGAAGGAGACGCCGGCATCCTCGGGGGCCTGGGGAAGTTGTGTGTTGTGCAGTCAGTAAAATCCTCCCACTGCCTCCGGGCTCTGTGTCGTGGCTTGCCTTTTGTGCTTTC